CTGCAGGCTGGGACCGCCCGCCCCGCCCTCTGCCGCCCCTGCCGCCCCTGCCGCCCCTGCCGCCCCTGCCGCAACCCCGCTCTGGCCCCGCCCCAACCCGCCAGTCCACACTCATGTCCCGCCCCCCAGCCCCGCCTCCCCTCTCGGACCCGCCCCGATATGGCCCCGCCCCTCCGGCAACCCCGCCCTAAACTCGGACCAACAGGGGGCCCCAGCCCAGCCCCGCCCTCTCCCCAGCCCCGCCCCGACAGGGCCTCGCCCCCATCGGCTCACGAAGGCCAACGGCTTCCACGGCTCAGGCCCGAATCGAGACTGTCCTCCAGCTCGCGTCCTTCACGCCCGCTCCTTCCCCTCCGGCACTGGGGGGCACCGCGAGACTCTTACCCTCGCGGTCCCGCCAGCTGGGTCCTCCTATGCAGTCGCCAGCTCCCTTGCGCTGAGCCCGGCGCCAGCGGCGGCGCACGCCCGGAGGACTTCCCGCGTCACAGTCTCTTGTCTCCGCGGGCAGCAACTGTCTTAGACAGCGCCGCTGGTGTAGTGGTATCATGCAAGATTCCCATTCTTGCGACCCGGGTTCGATTCCCGGGCGGCGCACTTAGTTTTTTTTCCCATTTGAACATCGAACTCTCGCTAACGCCAGAAATTTAAAAGTAGAGAAAACCCGAAACCAAGGGAAGGCGCCCAGTCTGGCGCAGCGCTGACACAAATTTCGGAGAGTGACACAGGTGCCCTGAAAACCCTGGACGGCCATGGGCGACAGGGTGCCTGAGCTGAGGCGCCTGTAAACCAGCAAGCCAAGCTCGCCGTTCAGTCCCCTGCCTGGGACCGCCACACACCGCTGAGCCGCTCCCCACCGTGCCTCTGGCGACTGCTGGTCCTTTAACAGGAGGCGCGCGTGCTCCTGGGAGTTGTAGTTTATCAGCTTCCGACGTGCCCCGCGGTATCTGGACTACAGCTCCCGACGTGCCCCGCGGAAGCCCGGCCACCGCCCCCGACGCGACCCGCGCCGCGTCCGCGGCGGGGAGTTGTTGCTGCCGCGATGCTGGTGGCGGCGGCCGCGGAGCGGAACAAGGATCCCATCTTGCACGTGCTGCGGCAGTACCTGGATCCGGCCCAGCGTGGCGTCCGCGTCCTCGAGGTGGCCTCGGGCTCCGGCCAGCACGCAGCGCACTTCGCGCGGGCCTTCCCCCTGGCCGAGTGGCAGCCGTCGGACGTGGACCAGCGCTGCCTGGACAGGTGCGGCCCCCGGGGCGGCCACTTCTATCGGTTCGGCCCCCACCCAAGCGTTCGCCTCCTGCAGCATCGCGGCCACCACGCAAGCCCAGGGCCTGACCAACGTGAAGGCCCCGCTACACCTGGACGTGACGTGGGGCTGGGAGCACTGGGGCGGGATCCTGCCACAGTCGCTGGACCTGTTGCTCTGCATCAACATGGCCCATGTCAGCCCCCTGCGCTGCACGGAGGTCTGTGGGGAGCCCAGCATGGGTGTCTGCCGTGGCACCACTCACCCTGCATGGGGGCAGCTGGGATGCCAGATTTGCCCCCATCACAGTCGGGGTGAGGGTCTCCAGCCTCCCCCATCACAGTCGCACCTCACTGCCGTCCTGTTCCTACTCACCAGGGGCTCTTCAGAGCAGCAGGACACCTGCTCAAACCCAGGGCCCTGCTCATCACCTACGGGGTGAGTGGGCCTGTCCACGGCGGGCCTCCCGCGCTGGCCTTGGCTGACTCCCTCTTGGGGACAGGGAGGGGGTGCCCTTTCATTCTCCAAACCCCAGCCTGCAAGTCTGTCCCAGGCTCTCTGGGAAATACCCCGACCTTGGTCCAGTGGGCTGTGTCCCCATGCCCACAGCCCTATGCCATCAATGGGAAGATCTCCCCCCAGAGCAACGTGGACTTTGACCTGATGCTCAGATGCAGGTCAGAGCTAGAGGCGGGGGGTCTGGCTCAGGAGGCCATGACTCCATCTCCCCACCCTCTGCAGGAACCCAGAATGGGGGCTTCGGGACACAGCCCTCCTGGAGGACCTGGGAAAGGCCAGTGGCCTGCTCCTGGAGAGGATGGTAGGTGGGGGAGCGGGGGCCCAGGCAACCTCGAGGGCCGTCCTCCAGCAAAGTGTTTCTCCAGGTGGACATGCCAGCCAACAACAAATGCCTGATCTTCCGGAAAAACTAAGCCCCTCCTTCACCCCCGCACACCTGCATCCCTGCCGGAGGCTCTGTGAGGCACGAACCCTGCCTCCCTAGGCCGGACCTTGTGGACGACAGCCCCACCCAGTCTGTGCTCTCAGCCGCTGGCCGAAGGGCCCAGCCTGCTCAGAATAAAGCATGTCCTGCTGCCGGCTTGCTGGTGTCTGCCCCACCTCCTCCTAGGA